AACCTTGGCGAAAGCAAAGTCTGAAGGCGGGAGAGGGGTTCCTGGTCCTCAGACCCCTTCTGGGTGCCTCTTTTGGCCCCTCCTGGGCCATCTCATCGCTTCTCCTTACCTCTGAGCCGATTGACCTCTCTCTGGTTAATTCATGGTTATTCCCCAATTTCCATTTTACAAATGAGAAAACTGGGGCTGGGGGTGTTAATTTGCCCAATCCCTTGGTTTCTATGAGCGAGTTCTCTTGACTTTCCTTCTCTGCTTGCGGGTGGAGGGCCCTTCCCTCCCTGTTGAGCCCGGTCTCTGGATAAGGATCCCCTGACACCTAGCTTCAGGAAGCCCCTCCCTACAGTTTTTTATCCTCTGTGGGAAGTTCATCCCCCTGTCTTGCTTCCATTCTGTGAGGTGGGTTAAAGCTCGTTTTGAAGAATGGCCCCAGAAAAAGACCCTGAAAGGGAGCTGAATCTGCTTAGCTCCTTTTGGGGGTTCTTGCAGGGCCCCTTCCCCTCCCGCTACAGACCTCCTCTCTGTGACAGATTCAGGATGGTTCCCTGTCCCTGCACTCTTAAGCCTCTTGCTAACCCCCTTTTTCCCAAAAGAGGAGCCCCACCTCCTCAGAGCAAGGGGCTGGCCTGTGCTATTTCTGTCCTTTCTGGGCTTCTTCTGAGAACAGATTCTTGTTTTCCGTCTGATTCAGATGTGAAACTTTTCCCGCAGCCTCCCCTCTCACCCAGTTCCGGTAGGCTGGGTCTCTGCCTCCCCACTCTCTTCTTCCTGCAGCCAGGCCCCTCCCCAAAGTTCTCTCTGGTCAGTTGCTCAGTTCTACTGGGACCTGGAGGAGGAAGGCAGGGGCCAAAGAGGAAGTTGTCCCCTCTTGGGGGCCCTGGGGCTCCTGGGGTCAGGATTTTGATACTCTGAAGCAGGAAACTTTGATTCCCATGGCAAACCCTGTTCCTGTTCAGAGGAGCCACCTCCAGGGCCCCATTCTCAGGTAGGTGCCAGGGATGAGAAGAGGAAGGGGGAGGAGGGAAAGGACAGGTTGCTCATGGATCCACCAGTTGTAGTTTAGTGAAGTGGAGAGATCAAGACCTGGCAGTCCCCCATATGTTTTGTGCGTGTGTGTGTGTGTGTGTGTGCGCGTGCCAACTTCACCTTTTACTCTGTCCATCTTGCCCTTTACCTTATTCTCCTCCCATTTCCATCCCCCCCCACCTTTGTAAAAATTGCTTCTTCTTGACTATGGTAGGTGACTTATCATTGTTTCTTCCTTTTCTCTCCTTCCTGACTGCCAACATCCTTAGGACCTCACATTCCTTCGAAATTTCATCTTGTCTTAAGAACCCAAACTGGAAATAGAATTCTTCTCTTGACTCCCATCCCCTATCTTATTCTAAAGTCCTTCAGAGTTAGAATCTCCCCAGACGCACTCAAAATCTTCACATCACTGTTCTTCTGCAGGAAGTCCTTCTCTGGCTTCCCTGTCCTAAGCCCCCTACTTATGGTGATCTTTTTGGGAATGTGGGTGCTGGAAGCGGAGGCAGGGGACTTTGGAAATCCCCAGAACACCAGCCATGGTGAGCCAAAGAAATGAACTGTAGAAGCTGGAGAAGCTGAGCTCTTCTGAGGTGTTGGGGTTATAACTGCCAGAGTCTTTTCCTCCCAATGGCTGCCTAGAGCTAGGAGAGACTGTGGACTTCCAGAAGTTGGGATCTGAGGCTTTTCCAATCGTGCAGGGACTGAAGGTAAAGCAGAAAGAAGTGGTGGTGGTGAAACGCTAAGCAGCCTCTCTGTATCTGCTCCCTGCAGGCTGCGCTACATGGTGAAGCAGTTGGAGAATGGGGAGATAAACATTGAGGAGCTGAAGAAAAATCTGGAGTACACAGCTTCTCTGCTGGAAGCCGTCTACATAGATGAGACACGGTGAGAGAGACCGACAGACAGAGAAGGAGAAATTTCCTCTGTGACTCCCCTTCTGGGGTCTCAGGCAAATCTTGGACACGGAGGACGAGCTGCAGGAGCTGCGGTCAGATGCCGTGCCTTCGGAGGTGCGGGACTGGCTGGCCTCCACCTTCACCCAGCAGGCCCGGGCCAAAGGCCGCCGAGCAGAGGAGAAGCCCAAGTTCCGAAGCATTGTGCACGCTGTGCAGGCTGGGATCTTCGTGGAACGGTGAGGCTCGCCCACACTCAGCCTCCCTCTGCTATGTGGGCTTCTTCTCATTGTTCTCTCTCAGGATGTTCCGGAGAACATACACCTCTGTGGGCCCCACTTACTCTACTGCGGTTCTCAACTGTCTCAAGGTAATCTCTGGGTTTTTGGGAAAGAGGAGAAAGGAAAGCCACATAATCTATTGTTTCTCCATAGAACCTGGATCTCTGGTGCTTTGATGTCTTTTCCTTGAACCAGGCAGCAGATGACCATGCCCTGAGGACCATTGTTTTTGAGTTGCTGACTCGGCATAACCTCATCAGCCGCTTCAAGGTTGGGCAGCATCCTACCTCTACCTCCAGGCAGATATATCTCCATTTCCCCTAACTCCCCGCAGATTCCCACTGTGTTTTTGATGAGTTTCCTGGATGCCTTGGAGACAGGCTATGGGAAGTACAAGAATCCTTACCACAACCAGATCCACGCAGCCGATGTTACCCAGACAGTCCATTGCTTCTTGCTCCGCACAGGGATGGTGGTAGGTGCCCTGGAGATGATTCTTCTGTGATTCCCTCTCTCATTCTTTCTCTTTCCTCCTGTAGCACTGCCTGTCGGAGATTGAGCTCCTGGCCATCATCTTTGCTGCAGCTATCCATGATTATGAGCACACGGGCACTACCAACAGCTTCCACATCCAGACCAAGTGAGGGGTGGGGATGTGGCAGGGGCAGGAGGGGGGGTGGTCATGATGACCTTTGGCTTTGTAGGTCAGAATGTGCCATCGTGTACAATGATCGTTCAGTGCTGGAGAATCACCACATCAGCTCTGTTTTCCGATTGATGCAGGATGATGAGATGAACATTTTCATCAACCTCACCAAGGATGAGTTTGTGTGAGCAGAAGCCAGTACTTGGCATCCCTAAGGACTGATTGCTTCTCTTTTTATGTCCGCTCAGAGAACTCCGAGCCCTGGTCATTGAGATGGTGTTGGCCACAGACATGTCCTGCCATTTCCAGCAAGTGAAGACCATGAAGACAGCCTTGCAACAGCTGGAGAGGTGGCATCTGGTGGGGTGTGGCTGGGGCCAGGGTCTCCCTTCCCTTGCCATCTGCCCCAACCAGGATTGACAAGCCCAAGGCCCTGTCTCTACTGCTCCATGCTGCTGACATCAGCCACCCAACCAAGCAGTGGTTGGTCCACAGCCGTTGGACCAAGGCCCTCATGGAGGAATTCTTCCGTCAGGTAGCGTGGCATCTTTGCCTTCCCTGTGCCTACTCCAGCTTTCCTACCCTGTTCCCTCCTCTAGGGTGACAAGGAGGCAGAGTTGGGCCTGCCCTTTTCTCCACTCTGTGACCGCACTTCCACTCTAGTGGCACAGTCTCAGATAGGTGAGTGTCCTCTCCTGCAGGAAGGGGAGGACGACATCTCTACGGCATTGCTCCTCCACTGCAGGGTTCATCGACTTCATTGTGGAGCCCACATTCTCTGTGCTGACTGACGTGGCAGAGAAGAGTGTTCAGCCCCTGGCGGATGAGGACTCCAAGTCTAAAAACCAGCCCAGGTGAGGGTGGCTGGGGTAGCCAGATATCTTGGCCTCTTGCGGCTTTTGGGGGTTCTGCTTCTAGCTTTCAGTGGCGCCAGCCCTCTCTGGATGTGGAAGTGGGAGACCCCAACCCTGATGTGGTCAGCTTTCGTTCCACCTGGGTCAAGCGCATTCAGGAGAATAAGCAGAAATGGAAGGAACGGGCAGCAAGTGGTGGGTACCATGGCAGAGGGCAGGGGTGAGAACTAAGCTCAGCCTCCTTTATGCTCCTCTACAGGCATCACCAACCAGATGTCCATTGACGAGCTGTCCCCCTGTGAAGAAGAGGCCCCCCCATCCCCTGCCGAAGATGAACACAACCAGAATGGGAATCTGGATTAGCCCTGGGGCTGGCCCAGGTGAGCCTGTTGTGGTGGAGGGTGTAGGAGAGCAGGGCACTGAAGTTTCTCCCTCTTTCCCCAGGTCTTCATTGAGTCCAAAGTGTTTGATGTCATCAGCACCATCCATCAGGACTGGCTCCCCCATCTGCTCCAAGGGAGCGTGGTCGTGGAAGAAACAACCCACCTGAAGGCCAAATGCCAGAGATTTGGGGTTGGGGAAAGGGCCCCTCCCCACCTGACACCCACTGGGGTGCACTTTAATGTTCCGGCAGCAAGACTGGGGAACTTCAGGCTCCCAGTGGTCACTGTGCCCATCCCTCAGCCTCTGGATTCTCTTCATGGCCAGGTGGCTGCCAGGGAGCGGGGAGCTTCCTGGAGGCTTCCCAGGGCCTTGGGGAAGGGTCAGAGATGCCAGCCCCCTGGGACCTCCCCCATCCTTTTTGCCTCCAAGTTTCTAAGCAATACATTTTGGGGGTTCCCTCAGCCCCCCACCCCAGATCTTAGCTGGCAGGTCTGGGTGCCCCTTTTCCTCCCCTGGGAAGGGCTGGAATAGGATAGAAAGCTGGGGGTTTTCAGAGCCCTATGTGTGGGGAGGGGAGTGGATTCCTTCAGGGCATGGTACCTTTCTAGGACCTGGGAATGGGGTGGAGAGGACATCCTCTTCACCCCAGAATTGCGCTGCTTCAGCCCCATCTCCAGCCTGATCCTCTGAATCTTCCTTCCCTCCCTTTCTGATACAGTGACTGGGGCAAAAGGAGCCATTGTGACCAGGGGCTGCGGGAGGCCTTTCCTGGGACCTTCCTTGGGACTGGTCTGGGCCCCTGGGGCTTGTCGCCTGCCCTGAGTCCGGAGCCCTTTGCCTCCTTCCTCTCCCCTGGGGCTGGGAGGCTCCATCCGACCAATGTCTGTAAAGTGCTTTGAGGATCTCCCCAGCAAAGCACCTTCAGAATGTATCGACACCAGCTGGGTTAGGGTCAAGGGTGCCTGGGGAGGGTGAGTAATCCTGCATTGCTAAAAGAGAGGGTCTGTCCCCTCCTCTCCACGTCCCAGAACTGGCCCAGCTGCAGGCACTAAGAAGCTCCTCCCCTGAGACAAGTGAGGGGTAGTCGGTGAAAGGCAGATGGACAAGGGGCTCAGGGCTGCTGCCTTCCTGTCCTCTGGAGAGAACCCAGCCAGGCGCGGTGCCCCTTCCTCTCCTCAGGCTCCTCCTTGCCCCCACCTTGCCCCAGGAAAGGCCAAAGTCCAGGTGACTGCCCTCCTTCTTTCTTGTAAATACCAACCATGCATTTGTACAGTGGGCCCTGTTCATGCGAAATCCACATCCATGGTCTCCTAGACCTGCTACCCTGGTACTTCCACCCTACCCCACCCCGAGAAGGGCAGAGACGCATGTGACTCACCCCTGCCCTTGGTTTCCCAGACCCCTGCTATAGCCAGAGAACAATAAAGAAGGGAGACCAGGCCTGACTGTGTGTGTTCACTGGGTACAAGTTG